CATGATTAGAAAAGTATTCAAGGTCATTGCGAAATAGTGTTTTTTTTTCTAGGCAGATAATTATATAAAGGCAAAAATGGTGTGTGGGGGTGGGGGACAAGGGGAGGGAGAGCATTAGGACAAATACCTAATGCACGCAAGGCTTAAAACCTAGATGATGGGTTGACAGGTGCAGCAAACCACCATGGCACACGTATACCTATGTAACAAACCTGCACATCATGTATACCTATGTAACAAACCTGTACATTCTGCACACGTATCCCAGAACTTAAAGTGAAAAAAAAAGTGGTGTGTAGAAAAATCACCTGCAATCTCAGCATAGTTAACGCTTAGTACATTTCAGAGAGAGAGGGTGACAGGAAAGGGAGGATGAGAGTGGGTTTAAGACACAAGGTCATATTATAAAATCAGGGCTTCTGGAAGTTTAGTCCCAAAACCACACATCTCATAATCCCCTGCAGTGCTTGATTAAAATGCAACATCCCTAAGGCCACAGACTCAGACTCTGGAGAAAGATCCAGAAAACTGCCCGTTTAATAAACATTTGGGCGATTCTTACGGCCTCTAAAGACCAAGAACCACTGCTGCCTAGAGCTCTGCTCTCTTCATTGAACAATACAAGAGGAGTGTGTAGGTAGACACCCACCACTTCCAACAGCTTAGGAGAGCCCTTGAGTATGGATTGATGTATTAAAATTTATTGAATCACATGCTGAGATTTTCACCAGCTGCCCGTGGGGATCTGGGCATTTATTCCCATATTGCACTGGCTGGCTGGAAGCCAGCAGCATAAACTCCAGGGCTGTTCTGTCAACCCCCACCAGACTCACCCCCCTCCACCAGCCCCGGCAGGCTTCTCCTTCCATCTCTCTGAAGCAACTTACTGATGGGCCCTGCCAGCCAATCACAGCCAGAATAACGTATGATGTCACCAGCAGCCAATCAGAGCTCCTCGTCAGCATATGCAGAATTCTGTCATTTTACTAGGGTGATGAAATTCCCAAGCAACACCATCCTTTTCAGATAAGGGCACTGAGGCTGAGAGAGGAGCTGAAACCTACCCGGGGTCACCACACACAGGTGGCAAGGCTGGGACCAGAAACCAGGACTGTTGACTGCAGCCCGGTATTCATTCTTTCCATAGCCCACAGGGCTGTCAAAGACCCCAGGGCCTAGTCAGAGGCTCCTCCTTCCTGGAGAGTTCCTGGCACAGAAGTTGAAGCTCAGCACAGCCCCCTAACCCCCAACTCTCTCTGCAAGGCCTCAGGGGTCAGAACACTGGTGGAGCAGATCCTTTAGCCTCTGGATTTTAGGGCCATGGTAGAGGGGGTGTTGCCCTAAATTCCAGCCCTGGTCTCAGCCCAACACCCTCCAAGAAGAAATTAGAGGGGCCATGGCCAGGCTGTGCTAGCCGTTGCTTCTGAGCAGATTACAAGAAGGGACTAAGACAAGGACTCCTTTGTGGAGGTCCTGGCTTAGGGAGTCAAGTGACGGCGGCTCAGCACTCACGTGGGCAGTGCCAGCCTCTAAGAGTGGGCAGGGGCACTGGCCACAGAGTCCCAGGGAGTCCCACCAGCCTAGTCGCCAGACCTTCTGTGGGATCATCGGACCCACCTGGAACCCCACCTGTGAGTACAAGGTGCCCCAGGTGGACTGGGCTACAAACCCCCAATCGGTGTCCCTCTCTACCAGGACCCAAGCCCACCTGCTGCAGCCCACTGCCTGGCCATGACCATCACTTACACAAGCCAAGTGGCTAATGCCCGCTTAGGCTCCTTCTCCCGCCTGCTGCTGTGCTGGCGGGGCAGCATCTACAAGCTGCTATATGGCGAGTTCTTAATCTTCCTGCTCTGCTACTACATCATCCGCTTTATTTATAGGTAAAGCTGGCAGGGCTGGGCCGGGGGGCCTGCCACACAATTCCACCCCCACCCCCACCCCCAGGCTGGCCCTCACGGAAGAACAACAGCTGATGTTTGAGAAACTGACTCTGTATTGCGACAGCTACATCCAGCTCATCCCCATTTCCTTCGTGCTGGGTGAGTTCCCCCTTCTGGCTGTTCCGGGTCCCCTCGCCCCTCGCCCCCCGCCCCTCCTGCCCAGGCTTCTACGTGACGCTGGTCGTGACCCGCTGGTGGAACCAGTACGAGAACCTGCCGTGGCCCGACCGCCTCATGAGCCTGGTGTCGGGCTTCGTCGAAGGCAAGGACGAGCAAGGCCGGCTGCTGCGGCGCACGCTCATCCGCTACGCCAACCTGGGCAACGTGCTCATCCTGCGCAGCGTCAGCACCGCAGTCTACAAGCGCTTCCCCAGCGCCCAGCACCTGGTGCAAGCAGGTGGGCGGACCGGGAGCAACGGGGAGGCACCGCCACCCACCGCCTTCTTCACTCCACTCTGCAGGCTTTATGACTCCGGCAGAACACAAGCAGTTGGAGAAACTGAGCCTACCACACAACATGTTCTGGGTGCCCTGGGTGTGGTTTGCCAACCTGTCAATGAAGGCGTGGCTTGGAGGTCGAATCCGGGACCCTATCCTGCTCCAGAGCCTGCTGAACGTGAGCCCACTGTACAGACAGGGCTGCCGCAGTCAGAACCCCATCCCCCTCTTCTGCCCCCCAGGAGATGAACACCTTGCGTACTCAGTGTGGACACCTGTATGCCTACGACTGGATTAGTATCCCACTGGTGTATACACAGGTGAGGACTAGGCTGGTGAGGCTGCCCTTTTGCCTTTGCTACCACATCCTCCTCCTCCTCCCAGGTGGTGACTGTGGCGGTGTACAGCTTCTTCCTGACTTGTCTAGTTGGGCGGCAGTTTCTGAACCCAGCCAAGGCCTACCCTGGCCATGAGCTGGACCTCGTTGTGCCCGTCTTCACGTTCCTGCAGTTCTTCTTCTATGTTGGCTGGCTGAAGGTGGGCCTCTCCAGGGCCCTGCTGGGCTGGAGTGAGGGTTTACAGAGCCTCACCTGTCCCCAAGGTGGCAGAGCAGCTCATCAACCCCTTTGGAGAGGATGATGATGATTTTGAGACCAACTGGATTGTCGACAGGAATTTGCAGGTATGGGGAGAGGGAGAGAAACCATACCATGGTCTGTGGGACTTCTTCTGTCCCTGGTGACCAGGTGTCCCTGTTGGCTGTGGATGAGATGCACCAGGACCTGCCTCGGATGGAGCCGGACATGTACTGGAATAAGCCCGAGCCACAGCCCCCCTACACAGCTGCTTCCGCCCAGTTCCGTCGAGCCTCCTTTATGGGCTCCACCTTCAACATCAGGTGTGGCCAGAGCCAGGGGGCTGGGTGGGAAGGGCTCAGCCCTGCATCTCCTGTTTCTTTCCAGCCTGAACAAAGAGGAGATGGAGTTCCAGCCCAATCAGGAGGACGAGGAGGATGCTCACGCTGGCATCATTGGCCGCTTCCTAGGCCTGCAGTCCCATGATCACCATCCTCCCAGGGCAAACTCAAGGACCAAACTACTGTGGCCCAAGAGGGAATCCCTTCTCCACGAGGGCCTGCCCAAAAACCACAAGGCAGCCAAACAGAACGTTAGGGGCCAGGAAGACAACAAGGCCTGGAAGCTTAAGGCTGTGGACGCCTTCAAGTCTGCCCCACTGTATCAGAGGCCAGGCTACTACAGTGCCCCACAGACGCCCCTCAGCCCCACTCCCATGTTCTTCCCCCTAGAACCATCAGCGCCGTCAAAGCTTCACAGTGTCACAGGCATAGACACCAAAGACAAAAGCTTAAAGACTGTGAGTTCTGGGGCCAAGAAAAGTTTTGAATTGCTCTCAGAGAGCGATGGGGCCTTGATGGAGCACCCAGAAGTATCTCAAGTGAGGAGGAAAACTGTGGAGTTTAACCTGACGGATATGCCAGAGATCCCCGAAAATCACCTCAAAGAACCTTTGGAACAATCACCAACCAACATACACACTACACTCAAAGATCACATGGATCCTTATTGGGCCTTGGAAAACAGGTCTGTCCTCCACCTGAACCAGGGGCACTGCATTGCCCTGTGCCCCACCCCAGCTTCCCTTGCTCTGAGCCTACCCTTCCTCCACAATTTCCTAGGGTTCCATCACTGCCAGAGCACACTGGACCTACGCCCAGCACTGGCTTGGGGTATATACTTGGCCACCTTCACAGGGATCCTAGGGAAGTGTTCGGGACCTTTTCTCACTTCACCCTGGTATCACCCGGAAGACTTCTTGGGACCAGGTGAAGGAAGATGAGGTTGTGCTGACCAGAATGCTGCTGGAGAACTGCCCCAGGGCTGACAGGCCAGGCTTAGCTGAGCAGATGTTATCACTGGCCCCAACTTACTTTGAGCAAGGGTGGCTGACCCAAAACCATGAGGTGGCAGTCAGCTGGATGACAGATGAACACTTCCCCCATAACTATTTAGGGTAGTACCCAAGCACTACAGGAAAGGGTGGCAGGAACTGCCTCACTCCTAGGAACTGGTAGATGGTGAGGTTGAGGGTGTCCAGCGCCCTTAGGTCATTTTCTCACTGCCTGGGAACCTCACCAAAATACTTCTTGCTTCCTTGGGGTCAGCCCAAAGCTGTCACAAAATCAGATATTTCCCTTTATTCCAGATTTCCTGGACACTTTCACCCAATTATAAACACCCCACTTCAGCCCCAATCACGTGGGAGGAAGTGTAACTTCCCTTTTCTGGATTCTCAAGCAGTTACTTTCACGGTCAGAACACGCAGCTATTATGATTGAAAACTTAAAAGGGCAACAATTTCAGTCTTGCTTCTAGGGCTAGACAGGAACTTGGCAAACATCTGTGGCCTGTTCAGCAAAGGATGTTAATATTTAAGAATCTTGTCTTGGGCTGGGTGTGGAGGCAAGTGGATCACAGGAGGTCAGGAGTTTGAGACCAACCTGGCCAACATGATGAAACCCCATCTCTACCAAAAAAAATACAAATCAGCTGGGCGTCGTGGTGTGCCTGTAGTCCCAACGCAGGAGGTTGAGGGGAGAATTGCTTGAACCCAGGAGGTGGTGGTTGCAGTGAGATTGAGCAACTGCAATCCAGCCTGGGCGACGGAGTGAGACTGTCTCAAAAAAAAAAAAAAAAGGATCGTCTCAACCTTTGCCCTCCTACTGCAACATTTTGGTATTTGAAATGAAGGGACCTTCCATACTTATGCTGTTAATACTTTCATTCTCACTAGGGATGAAGCACATTCCTAACCTGCTTCCTAATGGGGATGCTTCGCCAGCCAGGTCCTCACCTGTGTGTACACCAGCAGGACACTGATCCAGTCACAGCCATACAGCTGTCCACACTGAAGAACATGTCCTACAACAGCCTGAATCAAATGGTTAGCTTAATAGATAAAAATCCCAGACTACTTCAGCCTTTAATGCCTTTTATTCATAAAAACTGTGAAAGCTAGACTGAACCATTGGAAACATTTAACTCAGACTCTGGATTCAGAGTCGGGAACCCTTAGTTCTATCTGAATCCAAGACAGCCACACCTTAGTATACTGCCCAAACTAATGAGTTTAATAAATACAAATACTCGTTTCTTTTTGATTAGTGTGATTAGAACTGAACAACGGCACTTAAGGAATCTGGAAGATAGCCTGGATAGATTTCTGATTCATCCCAAGACCTCAAAGACAACACCTGGGTACCAAATTTCTTTATTTGAAGGAATGGTACAAATCAAAGAACTTAAGTGGATGTTTTGGTACAACTTATAGAAAAGGTAAAGGAAACCCCAACATGCATGCACTGCCTTGGTGACCAGGGAAGTCACCCCACGGCTATGGGGAAATTAGCCCGAGGCTTAGCTTTCATTATCACTGTCTCCCAGGGTGTGCTTGTCAAAGAGATATTCCGCCAAGCCAGATTCGGGCGCTCCCATCTTGCGCAAGTTGGTCACGTGGTCACCCAATTCTTTGATGGCTTTCACCTGCTCATTCAGGTAATGTGTCTCAATGAAGTCACACAACTGCAAAACAATGGGGAAGACAGTTAGTGGGCAGCTTTCCCAATCCCTAAGGCAAATGATTTCCTCCATTTATTTCCTGGGGTTCCAATACTCACATGGGGGTCATTTTTGTCAGTGGCCAGTTTGTGCAGTTCCAGTAGTGACTGATTCACATTTTTTTCCAAATGTAATGCACACTCCATTGCATTCAGCCCGCTCTCCCAGTCATCACAGTCTGGTTTCTGAATGAGAATAGGTTAATGCATCTCTACCAACTAACCTAGAAGTCAGCAAGCCCATCATCTCTAACCACCACGTTTTGGCAAAAGGGACATTACTATTTGCCTAATTTAGTTTAGATGGTAAGCCTAAAAAAGCACAAAAGGCAAAAGCCCAGTGTATCATCACTTTATAAGGGCAATTGCTAGTTTAAGTGATTTCTGATACCCGAACACTGCCAGATGATGAAGTATGACACCCCTAGGATCTTTTGTTCACCTTGATATCCTGAAGGAAGATTCGGCCACCTCGTTGGTTCTGCAGCTTCATCAGTTTCTCAGCATGTTCCCTCTCCTCATGAGATTGGTGAAGAAAGTATTTGGCAAAGTTCTTCAAAGCCACATCATCGCGGTCAAAGTAGTAAGACTGAAAGGGGAACACTGAATGTGTTATACTAG